TTGTCTCCCTCTCCACCCAGAGGAACCGTTGCAGCTCCCTGTCGCTTTGGGGAAGAAGGGTAAGGAAGGAGAGAAACCCCATTCGCCTCCTCTTCCAACTTGACACACACACACACACACACACACACGCCCAGTCGCCACTCCAAACTCCGCAGGCAGAGCCCGAAGCTAGCGGGCCGGCCGCGCGCTCCCCCAAGCTGTCCCGGCGCTTCGGGAACCAGTGCGGGGCGCGCCGAGCAGGCGGTGCGGGGCGAGAGCCTGGTGCGCAGCCCTCTGCCTGGAGCTGGCTCGGCAAAGCCCCGTACCAGCTGCGCGATGCCAGGATTAGGCATTTTCAACCGGGCGGAGCGAGAGGGGCGCGGGGGCAAGGACGAGAAATGCGCACTCGCTCGGGCCAGAGCAGAATAAAAGTTCGCCCCGCGGAGACTCACCCACGCCGTATTTCTCGTGCTCCGTAGGTATCCACATGGCTAAAGGGGCTCCGGGGTCTTCAGGCTTTGTAATCCCCGCGCCCCTTCTCCGGCTCACAACAATGCACAGTCCCCGAGCAGCGCTGCAGTGCCGGAGCCCAGCGGCTTCGCGCGGGCTGCGGGCGCTGGGCAGGATCTGCGCTGGAGGCTCCCGAGCCCAGCGTTGACACTGCGCCGCCCGCAGCTCTCCCGGCGGCGGCTGCTCACAGTCCTCCGACGCGCTCCCGGGTACCCGGCGGCGCAGTCATTGTTCTGATTCACTGAACTAAGCGAACACGCCGGGGCACTCTCCGGCGCACCCCCGCCCGCCAGCGCCTAGTCCAGCCCTCCCGTCCCAGGGCCCCGCAGCACGCTGGGAATTGTAGTTCTTGGCCTCCCCATCCCGGAAGTGGGCGCGGCAAATGTGGTTCGGGGCGGGGATTCAGTTTTACTGATTGCGTCCTATTGGTCCAGAGCGCGGCGTAGGTGTGGAGAAAACATTACGTCGACGGGGAGTTCGCCTCCAGTAGCGTTTCTACTGGTGCCACCCCGCCTCCGACCCGCCCTGCGGCCCTCCCTTTTCTTTTCTGCCGGGTAATGGCTGCTTCCAAGACCCAGGGGGCTGTCGCCCGAATGCAGGAAGACCGTGATGGGAGCTGCAGCACAGTCGGGGGTGTAGGTTATGGGGGTGAGTACGGTGCCCCGGAGGCGCGGCTGATGCTTTTTTTTTTTTTTTTTTTGGTCTATTCCAGACAGTAAGGATTGTATCCTGGAGCCGCTTTCCCTGCCAGAAAGTCCAGGTGGCACCACCACTTTAGAAGGTTCTCCATCTGTGCCTTGTATTTTCTGTGAAGAACATTTTCCTGTGGCTGAACAAGACAAACTTCTGAAGCACATGATTATTGAGCATAAGATTGTCATAGCTGATGTCAAGTTGGTTGCTGATTTCCAAAGGTAAGTTCTGTTTTTGTCCTTAAAAGAATTAATCTCATCGTTCCTTATTTTATGTTGTTCTAAGGTACATTTTATATTGGAGGAAAAGGTTCACTGAACAGCCCATCACAGATTTTTGTAGTGTAATAAGAATTAATTCCACTGCTCCATTTGGTAAGTGTACATCTTGGCTACCATCTTTTCCCTTTTCTTATTTGTTTTCCTAATCTCTCAACAGAAGAACAAGAGAATTATTTTTTGTTATGTGACGTTTTACCAGAAGATAGAATTCTTAGAGAAGAGCTTCAGAAACAGAGACTGGTAAGAATTGTTTTTAAAGGGTGAATAGTGTCGATAATACCATAAATCTGTTTCTACTTTCCAGAGAGAAATTCTGGAACAACAGCAGCAAGAACGAAATGATACCAATTTTCATGGCGTTTGTATGTTTTGCAATGAAGAATTCCTTGGAAACAGGTTTGCCATTTTGCATCTTTAAATGTTACTGTGAATAATCCTAATTGCTCAAATTTCTTCCTAGATCTGTTATTTTGAACCACATGGCCAGAGAACATGCTTTCAACATTGGATTGCCAGACAACATTGTAAACTGCAATGAATTTTTGTGTACATTACAGAAAAAGCTTGACAAGTAAGTACTGATTTATGAAACACTGCCTAAAGCTTGTTTATCAGTGTTTGTGTATTTCTTGTAGTTTGCAGTGCTTGTACTGTGAGAAGACCTTCAGGGACAAAAATACACTTAAAGATCACATGAGGAAAAAACAGCATCGTAAGATTAATCCTAAGAACAGAGAATATGACAGATTTTATGTCATCAATTATTTGGTAAGGCTTTCTTTTCATAACTTAAAATTTGAATGTCTCTCATCCCTCTGTTCTTCCTACAAAGGAACTTGGAAAATCGTGGGAAGAAGTTCAGTTGGAAGATGATCGGGAGTTGCTGGACCATCAGGAAGAGTAAGAGTTGTTATTGCTGCTAATTAATTGCACTCCGTATTTTCTCTCCTCTTTTTTAATTCAGTGACTGGTCTGATTGGGAAGAACACCCTGCCTCTGCAGTCTGCTTATTTTGTGAAAAGCAAGCAGAAACAATTGAGAAGTTGTATGTCCACATGGAGGTAAGATACCTGTATTTATTTGAATTTTGTTTTATGCTTACAGATGTATTCATTCCTTTTTTAGGATGCACACGAATTTGATCTTCTCAAAATAAAGTCAGAACTTGGTAAGTTTGATTCAGAGGTTTTTTTCTGTGATTGTCTAATGATTCTGTATTTTGTCATTTTCAGGATTAAATTTCTATCAGCAAGTGAAACTGGTCAATTTTATTCGGAGGCAAGTTCACCAATGCAGATGTTATGGCTGCCATGTGAAGTTCAAATCCAAAGCAGACTTAAGAACTCACATGGAAGAAACTAAACACACTTCGCTGCTCCCCGATAGAAAGACGTGGGATCAACTGGAGTACGTACTGCAAAACCAAATGTGCACTTCTTATTTAATACTATGTATCTGTGGTTGTTTTCAGGTATTATTTTCCAACCTATGAAAATGACACTCTCCTGTGTACACTATCTGACAGTGAAAGTGACCTGACAGCTCAGGAACAAAATGAAAATGTTCCCATCATCAGTGAAGATACATCTAAACTGTATGCTTTGAAACAAAGCAGTATTTTGAACCAGTTGCTACTATAAGAGTACTTGAAAACCTAGAAGAAACTACCACAGAAGCAATTTTTCATGTTTTTCTCCTATGAGACAGATATGAAAGAACAATTTAAATTTGAACATCAACAAAAGATTGGTCCTTGGTGAAATAAACTTTTCAAAAATGAATGTTCTTTTCAAAAAATAAAGTAGAAAAATGCACTTACTAAGAACATGAAAAAAAATGAAGTAGGAAAATAAGATGAAGACTTTGTATTTTGGCTGTAAAGTTTTATTGTGTGATCATCTTAAATTATCTCACTTCATTAAACTCATAATTATATATAGAAGTATATGTCAATTACAAAGAAATGAAATGTTCAAATTATTTATAAACCTGATTTTTCAATCAGTAGTTTCAGTCTCCTCCCCAAGGACCTTCTTCATCCAACAAGTTGCAAAATTTGAATATCCCTTCTGTACTATATTGGGTGAGCTGTAAATGTAATGACTAAAAGAAAAGCCACAGAAGAAAGAAGAAATGGTCAAAGACGTGGATAATATGCAAATTGGCCATTATATTAGAACAATCAAGAGCTGACTGTGTTATTACCACTTTCTGCCTAGGGTGGCCAAATTCCCTAGAAATAGACATCAAGCCAGTTAACTTCACTTTTCCCTGCAATTTGTATGTCACTAACATTTAAATGCCATTTTTTAAAAACATAACCACAATACCATTATGACACCTAAAAAACATTAACATTAACTTAATATCATCTGTTTTCAGTTTTTCCCACTTGTCTCAAAATGTATGTTTACAATATTATCAGTTTCATTACTGATGAATATTATATGCCTCCTGATAAGATGTACTGAGGAGGACAGAATATCACTTTTGTAGATTTATACCAAAAATGCATAATTTGGATATAATGAAGAAACAGTCAAATCCAAGTTTGAGGCTGGGCACAGTAGCTCATATCTGTAATCCCAGCACTTTGGGAGGCCAAGGCAGAGGATCACATGAGGTCAGGAGTTCAAGATCAGCCTGGCCAACGTGGCAAAACCCCATCTCTACGAAAAATACACAGATTAGCCAGGCATGGTGGAATGCACCTATAGTCCCAGCTACTTGGGAGGCTGAAGCACAAGAATCGCTTGAATCCAGGAGGCAAAAGTTGCAGTGAGCCGAGATCACACCACTGCAGTTCAGCCTGGGCAACAGACCAAGACTCTGTCTCAAAAAAAGGAAAAAAAAAAAAAAAAATCCAAATTTAAAGGA